GCCGCCGAAGGGGGGAACGCTCACGTATGGCTCTCGGCTTCCCAGTGAGCAGCAATAGTTCCTGGAAAACCAACGCTAAGACTACCGGGGTCAGTATTAGCTTGTCTTAGGAGCCGGCACAGGGGGAAGGAACAACGATTCGCAAGAGCTAGGCAGCGGACCTCCCTCTTTTCTCCCCCTTGGCTGTCCTGGACCGCATGGGGCTGCGAGCCCGCACCGGCGGCCGCGGAACTTGCTCAGCCTCTGACAGCTGGGTGGGAACACCTCGGGGTGTCGAGTCCCGACTCAAGGGGCGGGACGGGGCGGGGCGAGCGCGCGGGGGGCGGAGCGCGCGCGAGCCGGGACGCGAGGAGGGAGCGCGCGAGTGAAGCCGAGCTGAGCCGAGCCGATCCGAGCCGGGAGGTGCCTGGGAGAGGCAGGCAGAGCCCAGCCGGCCGCCTGCGGCTCAGTACCGACCGTGCCGCGTCGCCGGGCTCTGCGTACCCCTGTCTCTGCCCAGGCTCCCGCAAAACTTTTATTCTCTGGGGCCCCCGGGGTGTGTGAAGGAATTGGAACCTTCCGCCATCTCCGCGCTCCCCTTCGGCGGCGACCGAGGGGACCTGCGTCCCTCGTCCGCCGGGCTCTGGAGCCCTGCGCCTCACCTGCTGATCGCTCTCCGGAGTCTCGAGGGGGCACCCCCGGAGGGACCGCGCGGGCGCCGGCGCCCCTGAACTCTCCCGCTCACCGCGGCAGACCCGCCCAGCGCAACTTTAACTTGATTCTTCTTGCCCAACCGGGGCACCAGCGGCTGCTGCTGCGGCGGCTGCTGCTACCGCCGCCGCCGCGGTCTCACAAAGGGGCTCAGGGAAGGGAGGCGGCGCGGGCGGCAGGGACGGGCCTCCGGGCCGCCGAGGCGGGGAGACAAAAGGGAAGCTGCCTCTGCTCGCGCTGCCTGCTCGGAGCCGCTTGCTCGGCTGCCTCTGGCTGGGCTCCGCGATCCTCTCCCCCACCCTCGGGCACTGCTCCGCCTCCCTCCCGGCGGGCTGTCCCCGCAGTGCTCCCGGACCCGGCGAGCCTTCGGGGCGCGCGTCGCTGGTGGTGGTTGAGGCTCTAGCGATAATAAATGATAGAGGATACAATGACTTTGCTGTCTCTGCTGGGTCGCATCATGCGCTACTTCTTGCTGAGACCCGAGACGCTTTTCCTGCTGTGCATCAGCTTGGCTCTATGGAGTTACTTCTTCCACACCGACGAGGTGAAGACCATCGTGAAGTCCAGCCGGGACGCCGTGAAGATGGTGAAGGGCAAGGTAGCCGAGATCATGCAGAACGATCGACTCGGGGGGCTTGATGTGCTCGAGGCCGAGTTTTCCAAGACCTGGGAGTTCAAGAACCACAACGTGGCGGTGTACTCCATCCAGGGCCGGAGAGACCACATGGAGGACCGCTTCGAAGTTCTCACGGATCTGGCCAACAAGACGCACCCGTCCATCTTCGGGATCTTCGACGGGCACGGGGGAGAGGTAGGAGCTACCCCGGGGCTTTGTATTTGTGTGAGTTCTCTCTCTCTGACTGTTTTATCTGCAGACTGCAGCTGAATATGTAAAATCTCGACTCCCAGAGGCCCTTAAACAGCATCTTCAGGACTACGAGAAAGACAAAGAAAATAGTGTATTATCTTACCAGACCATCCTTGAACAGCAGATTTTGTCAATTGACCGAGAAATGCTAGAAAAATTGACTGTATCCTATGATGAAGCAGGTATGTTTGTTTTTAAAACACACATTTTTTTTCTCCCGCGTTCTCTCTCTCTTCTATTTTTCAGGCACAACGTGTTTGATTGCTCTGCTATCAGATAAAGACCTCACTGTGGCCAACGTGGGTGACTCGCGCGGGGTCCTGTGTGACAAAGATGGGAACGCTATTCCTTTGTCTCATGATCACAAGCCTTACCAGTTGAAGGAAAGAAAGAGGATAAAGAGAGCAGGTGAGCTTGTGAACACCTCCAAGAAATGTCTGGTCAAACTAATGGGCTCATCCTGTCTTTCTAGGTGGTTTCATCAGTTTCAATGGCTCCTGGAGGGTCCAGGGAATCCTGGCCATGTCTCGGTCCCTGGGGGATTATCCGCTGAAAAATCTCAACGTGGTCATCCCAGACCCAGACATCCTGACCTTTGACCTGGACAAGCTTCAGCCTGAGTTCATGATCTTGGCATCAGATGGTCTCTGGGATGCTTTCAGCAATGAAGAAGCAGTTCGATTCATCAAGGAGCGCTTGGATGAACCTCACTTTGGGGCCAAGAGCATAGTTTTACAGTCATTTTACAGAGGCTGCCCTGACAATATAACAGTCATGGTGGTGAAGTTCAGAAATAGCAGCAAAACAGAAGAGCAGTGAACCCTTCAGGGGTCTCAGCTGCCTTAGACTAAAGGACTTTCAACACACTGGTCTCTTTTAATTTAGTGAAAAGTGTGGGAGTTGTAATTAGGATCATCCACCCCAGACATGGAATCCCCCCTCCCTGGTGGTCTTAGGTCTATAATCAGTGACGAACAGAGGGTGCCCTTGGCCAATGTAGTTAAGAAACTGGAAAATGGTTTCTTCATGTTTTCCCAACTCTTTCATCCAGTGTCCAAAATATATAAGTAAATAGCTGTAGAGTCACATATATGAAGTGAATAGCATATGTGTCATTTAGTCTCCCTGAAGATTCTTTTCAAGATCCTGTTCAGGGTCCTCCAGGCATCAGCTGTTGTGTCCTCTCTTTGTAACAGTGGACAGGACAGACCACCCAGTGCTGCAGGAGACAGGCCACTGCGTCACCTGTGAGTGGTCAGGGGCTGATGTGGCAACACCCTCTGCCAAGAGACAGAGCTGTCCTGAGAATGCTTTGTCCTTCTGAGCCCATGTTTTCTGCTCAGTAGCAGCTTGGAAGCAGATTTGGAATGGTTTACTATTTTGGCTGCTCTTGGGGACTGCGAGAAGCAGAGAGAATGAGAGACCAGTGGCAACTGCCTGCACAGCAGAGATAACCCTCTTCCCTTGCTTCCTTTAATAGTTAAATAGACTTTGTATACCACCTGACCAGCCTTTGTGCATTTATCCTAATCATGCATGACCGTTAACCTTTTGCTTAGTCCTTACCATATGTAATAGGCAGCTGTTAAATTCACCAACAGATACCCTGATTTTTCATCTTACGTGACCAAGAAACCACGTTAGGGGAAATGAAAAAAGCAAGCCACAATACCATGATTCCTTCCATTTTCAACAGTAGATGAAGGAAATGATACTGAATGAGTCACAGTGTTCCCTGGCAAGTAAGCTGTTTGCATTGAGAAAGGAGTGAGCTGGTGAGGTTACCACCCTGAATTGAGCTCCAGCTGCCAGTTTTTGTGTTTTTCCTTGCCCCTTTCCAAGTGGTTTTCAAGTGTCAGGCAGTGTTCTGAGAAGCAGCAGCCTATAACTGTATGTGTGTTCCTTGAAGCCAGGTGCAGAGTTCCCAGCTACTGCAGCTTGGGATTTGGTGGGAAACTACTGGGATAAGCTTCTCCTTGACAATGGAAAGGCAGCAGTCTTCAACATTTGGTTGCAAATCTCCATCCACATCAGGGAGCTTTCCCCAGGCAAATACAAACCGCCCCGTGGCCTGCAGGCCTGCAGGGGAGGCAGCAAAGGGACCTGGCAGTTGCAACACAGTAAGTCAGGAATTCAAGCGTGAACCCATATTGATAAGTGGGCCAGAATTATTTAGGGGCCTGGCTTGCTGCTCTCCATTTCCTGTATCGCTAATTTATCATTTTTCCAACCTTGGTATTTTATATTATTTAGAGAAAATGCTGGGTCACTCTCTTTGCCTAAGGTGACTCAAACAGCCAAACGAAACTTCCGTTGCCTCCCAGCCCTCTGTATCCACCTGGTTTTGTTCTTTCCCTGTGAGCATTTGTGGTTATAGCTTCCCATATGCCACATTCACCGGCCACCTCCTCGCCGTGGAACCCTGCCCTCTCCCCTCCTGCTGCTGTAGAGTTTTCCCAAAGCAGTGTCCAGGAGAGAATTTGAGAGAGTGAAGAAATTGCCTTGTAGATGTGGAGGGCTGCAATCTGTCTTGATTTCTCCAAGCACTTAACTTTCTTTGACTGCACTGAGAATTGCTAATGATTTCCCATGAGATTTGCTTACTTTTGTATACTGTATTTTCCAGCATTACAGAACCTTGGTTATTGTTTTTTAGCCATAGAATCTTCTAGTAAAAAATATCTGCCACCATTTTAGATTTAAGCATTTGCCTATGGGGAGACACTGAATATGTGGATGTGTGTATTAATATTTGGGGTGGGGACAGGGAAGGGAATGTGGAAAACAAATGCTGGCTGTGAGCAGTGCTGAGATGGCCAGGCCAGGCGGCTGAGTTTGCTTGGAAATTCAGGACATTCTGACTCCTAAGAGTTGCCCCCACCCACCATCAAACTGAAATCAGCACCAATGGTGTCAGCACTTTACAGCCCATAGCCAACTTTCTTTATTTTTAACGTAGCACAAAAATGTATAATAGCAAGGAAAAGACATTTTTAAATTCCGGTTATTTTTATTGTCTAAAATGAAAGCAACAGTGTTTTGATAAAGATGAAAAAGAAAAGCTACTAAATTAGTAAATCAGTGGTTACGTGCCCTGCAGAATTTCTTAACAGATGGTGCTGAGTGCACGAGTTACATAACTTTCTCTCTAATTGAGGTTCACAAGGCGTCTTCTAAATTTTGCTTTGTACAATTAATTCATTTCTGATGTTAACCAAATAGAGTGTATATATCCTACTCCCATTACTGCCTCTTTCCCCCCTACTATGGCTTGTAGATTTTCAAAAGATAGAAGTTCTAGGCAAAACTGTAGCAGTTTCATTAATAGTTGTTAGGATAGTTATATCTAAAATCAGAGTATTTTGTTCCCTTCCTTCTGGAGCTCTCTCTCCCTAGCCCTTTTCCAGCTGTTGGGGATGTGCAGACATCACTCCTGGGGGTGCCCTATGGTACACTGGCTGCTCCCCAGGGACCTGGGAATGCTGAATCTAGCCATTAGGGAAATTGATTTGAGATGTTTGCATGTGAAGCTTCCCTAAGCAGCACTGCCAAAGCTTTGGAATTGTCACCCAAGGCTTCCTAGACTCCCTAGCTAGCTCGAGTTCGAATTGCCAATAGTCCCCATGGTGCCAAATTTTGGGATGGTTTTACAGTCTTTTAGAAATGAAGACAGGAATGGCCATGTGCTTCTGAGACCCCAGCACGATGCCAGGCCCAGGTCTCCATTAATGCAGTGCTCTGCTGCTGCTCCACTGGCAATTTGTACTCTTAACATAGGTTGGGGGAGGGACAGCTAGGGAAATTTTTTTTAATTAATTGTATCTAAAATTCTTTCATCATAGGAATAAACAACACATATAGAAAGCTCCAAAGCTGTTCCCAAGACCTGTATTATTTATTTTATATGACCAACTTGCCCCAAGGCAATTAACTCTGAATTGCTGTTCTAATGTGACATATCTGTGTACATATGTACATAGTACTGGTAACCAGTGGCTGCATTTTATTCCTTGCTGTGGACTGAGGTATTGGCTTCTTGAATCTTGTATATGTCATAAGAATATTATACAGAGAGTGTTATAGTGAAGGATGTAAGCTGGATAATTTAAAACAGACCTTATTTCATACAAGTGTAATTATTACATCATTTTGGGTAAATGGCAAACAGGATTGCATGAGAGTGATGGCATCATCATTTCAATTGAATCTGAAGTGATTCTAGGAAATTGATTCCACTGTTGGATTCTAGGAAATTGAGTCCACTGTTTTCCTTTGCGTTTAATTTCCTTTGTGTTTAATTTGACCACAGAAACTTTTTTGAGTAGCACCTAGTAACATTGCAAGGAACTTGTGTATCAAGGTGTATCTTGATTATCCTGATTTTTTTTGTTCTCTAAGTTGTTGCCAGATCTCTCTTGCAACTGTGTCAATGAAAGGTCTGTGTTTAGAAAAGGCAGCATATCATTGTATATTTGAAACTATAGGAATATATACTTTGTATAAAACTTTTCCAATGATTTCAGAAATTCTTTTTTCCTCCTTTTGACCCACAACTAGACTGTTCATACCCTAATAGTTCCCCAAAATTGCCTTAGCATGTCACACCAGCATTTGTCATCCAGCTCTGGAGAAATGACATGACTGTTAGATACTATGCCTGTTTAATTGCCTCTGGATTAAGTCATTGATAGCTAGACTTTTGAGCTAGTTAGCTGTAGAAATAATAGAATCCAGTGTTTCCCAAAGTGTGTTCCAAAGAACACAAGTTCCAAAGATGCTCTTCTAAATATAGGATTCTAGGATGAAATAAGTTTGGAAAACACATACCATCTTAGAAAGTTAGTGAACATGAGCACATCAAAGGCTCTAATTTAAATGTCCTGTGAGGAGAGAAAAACACAACAAATATCTACTGTCAGTTAGCCCAGTGTTTTCCAGATTAATTTGACCACAGAAACTTTTTTGAGTGGCACCTAGTAACACTGCAAGGAACTTGTGTTCTAAAGAACACCCTTTGGGAAATTCTGGTATATTGAAATATTGCTGTGTTTTCATTCACGATGACTCTTAGTAGCAGTACAATTTGCAACTTAGAAGCATGAGCCTTTCATATATGAAGCTGACTTGTTAATAAAAGCAGTGTTAAGAAGTAGTATGACTTAATATGACCAACAGCAGCCTCATATTGATAGCAGAACAATCCTACTTAAAGCTCTAAACATCATCCCCCCCTTTTTTTTTTTAACGGAATCTCGCTCTGTCACCCAGGCTGGAATGCCGTGGCGCAATGTCAGGTCACTGCAAGCTCCGCCTCCCAGGTTCACACCATTCTCCTGCCTCAGCCTCCTGAGCAGCTGGGACTACAGGCGGCCTCCACCACACCTGGCTAATTTTTTGTATTTTTAGTAGAGACGGGGTTTCACCATGTTAGCCAGGATGGTCTTGATATCCTGACCTTGTAATCCACCAGCCTTGGCCTCCCAAAGTGCTGGGATTACAGGTGTGAGCCACTGCACCCGGCCATCCCTTTCTTTTATATGAATAATGAGCAAGAGCCCTGCCATAGCTAAATATGTCTCAAATTCATTCCAAGATCTTTCCATTGCTTTTTTGCAGTTACCTTTGCTTTTTGGGTTGAATCAAAATGAATATTTTTATATTTCATTACTATATGATATTTAAAAATATACAGAAAATCACAGAAAAGGAAAAACAGAAATTTGATTTTAATTCACTTTTGAAATTTTAACGATTTTTAAAACTAATGATCTGTTATATAATAACTGAAATGTAAACTATTAACAGTTATTTACTTTCTTTCCTTTATTGTCCTCTCTGGATTCAGTGAAATAATTTGAAATCAATTAGAGCTCATACCTTCTAAAACTCCTGTCCCATATCATCCCACCTTTCATGTTTTATGTACATAGTTAAGTTTGGCATGTTATCTCTTGCCTAAAATGTGAGGCCTTCCTGTAGTTCCACAGTAGTTACTCTTGGCTGCAGAAATAGGTTTGGGAAGCTATGAGAGATTACCCCAAAGTCATGGATGAAACAAATCTAGTCGAAAACATGGTACAGAGTGAATTAAGGCAAAAGTCATTAACTTAAAATTACATCCAATATTTAGGAATAGCTCATCCTCTGCACATTATCCAAAATATTTTAAAAAACTAAAAGTAAGATCTCTTAGGCTAGGTGGCGGATTGCAAAGGGCAGGGGGCAGTTGATACCATGAAGCTTCCAATAGATGCATTTCTAAACATTTTTTCTAATATGTAAATTTGCTGATCCTTAGTAATGTTAATGCTTTGTCTATTTGTTATTTTTACCACTGTTGAACAGCAAACTGTTGAGGCTAGGGTTGATTATTGATAATTTTTATGTGTTTAGTAATAACCACAGCATCATACGTACAACTGCTTTAATAAATCCAAGTTAAGGACTTTGAGGAGAGCATGTAGCAAGTATTCATTTTAACAAATCATCACAGACAGTTTCCCTGTTCAAAGCTCCACCAAAAAGCAAGCATGCAGCAAAGGCATAGACTGTATTTAGAGATGTGGTTTCATTTATTCTTGAAGTCCTATAACCTTGCATTATTTAAACACAAAATCCCACCTAACATTTGCCAAATCCAAGTTAATCTCAAAAACCTCCGAGGACATTGAGCACAAGCAGATTACTGTAAGGGCACTGGTGGCAGATTGTGGTGGAGAGAGGGCTGAGTGACCCAGAGCAAAGCCTGCCCGGGTTACTCGCTGCCACTTCAGGAGAGGGATTGTATCAGCTCTCATTACCTTTTGTCATGAGGCAGTTCATAAATTAAATATGATATCATGCATTATCTCAAAATATTTCTATATTAATTAGATAATTCACGATGTAAAACGTGTTCATGCAGAAGCAAAGGCGGATGTAATAGTCAAGTATCAGGGAAAAACCCCTTTAGGATACCCAGACATTAAAAATGTAAAAAGTAGCTTATAAGAAATGTGGATTATCAGATTTTTACTATATATAGGTTGTGTTTAATAGTAATTTCTGACACCTGCACATAGATGAAGAAAAGGCAGTTGTTACCACTTTTCACCATTCAAAAAATGGGCTTGTCTCTTAGAGTATTGGTTAATGCTTTGCTTATTTGTTAATGAAGACAGCATTTTAATTTTAAAGCTTCCTTTTGTAGGACTGATGGCACGGGCAGAATCACATTTAAGAAAAATGGTTTGGAACACTTTTTAATAAAAAATTGTAAAATCAGTTTCCAGTGTGGTCAAAATTAGAATGTAAAGGAAAGCATTTTTAAGAAAATACAGAAGCCCAAATCAAGGGAGAGTAATATAAAAGGAAATATTTTAAATTAAGAAAAGGAGGTGTTATAGTTTATTACATCATGAATTATGCTTTCTGTACTTACGCTCTTAGTGAAGGAGATAACATTGAAGTGAGAAAATGAACATTCTCAGTTATTTGCGAAGTTAGTAAAATTGCAGTCCCTATTCCATTTTTTTCTGATGAAAATGGATACATGAGATCTCATTTATTGCTCTCCTCAACACCTTTACTGTCCCAGATTCCATTCACGTTCCAAATCGTGGACAGTAAAACTGAAGTCAGATAAACACAGTCACAGGTACAACTGGGAGCGAGTTTTAACATAGTGGTAATTTTGCAAATGCCAACATGAATACTAGTGAGTACTCAATTTACGACAGACAATTTCACAAAAACCAACCACAGAGTGATTTGATATTCTTGCTTCTTAGAGAGTTTTCTAATCCATATAATGCAATGGGTCAGGTTGCTCATATGATTAAAAAAATTAATCCTGTAGAAATGATGTATTAGACATCTCTAACCCAAGAAAAAGATGTCTTTTGTATAACTTTTAAATTCCCATTTGTCTATCTTAGGACAAATGATGACTTCTTCGTGTAGTAATGAAAACGTCTAAATCCTGCTCTGTGGAGAAAAGCTAGAACCATGGGACATTAAGCAAGAATACTCCTCTGATTTAGGCTCCCAGACTACAACTAACAGTCTTTATGTATTTATCATCTTGGTTATTGTTTTATCTCAAGCATATACAGTGTGCAGAAAGTAGAATAATGAATAAAATATGACCATGGAGAAAACCCATAACTTTTGCTTCTATTATAGAAAGCAGTGTTTGTTCTTTTTAATTTATTACATGTTCACATTGAAACATTAACATCTACAATATTGTCTTTCAGTTTACTCTTCAATTACTAAAGCAAATGATTTTGATTTATAGCACTTACACAACTGCAGTTCAGGTCACAGAATTGAAATCTATTTGATAATGTCTCAGCATTCTCATGGGCAGCCAGGAAAAAAAAAAAGAGAGAGAAAGACAAATAGAAATTTTAGTGGGTTCAGATAAATGATTATTCTGACAAACCTGGAAAATAGTAATTAAACAGTTCATTCCAAAAGACCCCAATGTAAACTCTGCTCACATACATAATTTGTATAAGGAAAATGTATGAGTTTTTTTCTTAAAAATAAATAGAAGCATCATTGCATTTATAACAGATTGATCAATCTTATGAACAGATTACATTGGGAAAGTCACTATTATTGCTGTGTGTTTGTATATTTTATTCTTTCCTTTTTTGTGTGAGCATCTACTATGTGCCAGGCAGTGACTGTGTCTGAGTGAATGTATCCATGGTGAGCACTCAGGCGCCATCACTGCCTTCTTGGGGCTTACACCCTATTGGGGTGTCAGAGATATTATAACACTCAATATTGACCCAATGGGATGAAAATTGTTATCTTCATGATTTCTTCCAATGGGCTTAGATTTGTTGGGACAGGGCAGAATTAGAATAATTATTTCTCACATATAAGAGTAAGTGATATGAGATTGGGAATTTCTTGCCAACACTCAAGCAAACTGCAGAAGATAATTACTCCATTTTACTAGCTCACCTAGTTTCTGAAGGATGGGGTGGGGAGTGAGACATGGAGCCTCTGGGGACAAGGATAGGGGGGTGGGACTGTCCCAGTGGAGGGTGCCACTGGAAGCCTCCACCCAAGTGGGCCAGCAGCTGTGCAAGGGTGCAGCAGTAGGCTGGTGAAAGCCAGGTTGTCCAGATCTTTCTAGGGGAAGAGAAGGATTATAGAAAAGGAGAAAAGGGAGGAGCAAGAACATCTCTCCATGGCCTATTTTTATTTTTGTTCCCAAGAGACTAGTGTAATAACCTTATGCCCCCAAAGACAGCCCAGAACTGAGTATCTTCAGTGTTCCTGAGTGTAAATCAGTGAATCTGTTATATAGAAAGTTAACATTTCAGGAGCACAATTATTTCCTGATTTCAAATATGAACAGAAGACTAAATGTCATTTTTTTAAATCATAAATTTGGTATCCATAGTTACTTTACACATTCCAGAGTCTAAGCATGGAATTTAAGTTTTGTATTTTGAACAAAAATAGCAACATCTGTTTTCTGTATGGCAAAGAAAAACTAAATCCCAGACTTTTATTTTTAACCACAGAAACCATCACTTCTTTCTAAATTATTTGCTTGCCTGCTCATTTCCCCTAAACATCTCTGTTTATGCCAATGGCTTTTTAAATCCAAATAATACTAGTTATTGCCAAATTGCATTAGAATCCTATTGAATTAGAATAATTCATATACTTCATATACTAGGCAGTAAATGGTTAGAGACGGTAAAGATCTGATTGTGATCAAAAGTAGGGTTTTTGTTTTGTTTTTAATCATGAGCACATATAAAAGGAAATTCAAATGAAACCAAGCCAATTTCTGATTTAGTAAGATTAAAACCATAGATGGAGCTCAGTTATTAAGGATGGAAAGGAGGAAAGCACAGAGTGAGGAGAGAAAAAGGGGAAGGAAAAAAAGTAGTGTTTTTTTGGGGAACAGTATAATGTCTCAGAAGTTCTTCTCTCTTATCCTGCTGATGTTGAGACAGTGGCTTTGTATAAGCTTTTATTTATACCTATTTCAACATCATGAAAATTTTTCCATCAGCATTTTCTTGCAACTTTAAAAATCACAAGGGATTATTTGTTTATAAAGAGATACAGGATCTATAATTTATTGGCAATACTTTATTTTAGGAATCTTCAAATTGTACTTAATAAATAAATCACAGGTCAAAATGACTGTAAAATCAATCAGGCTTTCTCGTAAGTTATTTCCTGAAAACCATCCATGATAAATACAACAAGGCTTGGCGAAACCTCATTACTCTTGGAAGTCTTCAGAGGTTATTATACCTACTGATCTGTATTTGTCTCTAAGAGACATTTGAAACACAGTTACAATGTCAATTTGGTGTAACATTACCTGTAGTAGAGCTCAGAGTATATGGCAGTGCACGGTCACTCAAGATGCATGGCGTGTCATTTGGGTCGCTTTGATGGGTGCTCGGGTAGAATTAGCCTTGTAGAGACTAATGTGTTCATGCTATCTCTGATCCTGTGGTGTTGTATAAAAATGAACAGCTAAAAATTTACCCATGACAAGATTAAAGCAAAAATAAACACAAAGTTGTTAGACTTTAAACATGAGACTGCTGGTATTCTTTTAAGTTAAAC